TGTGATCACACTTACTGCAGCCTCAAACTCTTGGGCTCAAGCAATCCTCCACCCCAGCCTCCTGAGTACCTAGGACTACAGACGTGAGCTACTACACCTGGCTAATTTTTAAAACTTTTTAGAGACAGGGTCTCCCTTTGTTGCCCAGGCTGGTCTTTGTTGCCCAGCCAGCTTCAAGCCATCCTCCCACCTCAGACTCCCAAAGCGCTGGATTACAGGCATGAGCCACGGGTTCCCAGCCCAGAAAGAGACCTTCACCCCACAAACCCCCTGTCTGGAGGCCAAGTCCCAGCATCCCCAGAAGGGCCCCGGTTAGGACAAGAAAAAGGCTGTGTGCCTCGGAGGAGAGGCTGGGTGCCCCCTGGTGCGGAGTGGTCCCCTTGCCGGGCATGGGGCCTCAGTCTGTGAGACTCCGCGCCTCCGTCGTCTGAACTTGAGCAAAGACAGAGCTAGGCCTAGCCTGGGGACCCGAGGGCCTGCCCTCATCCGCAATTCTGCCTCTTTTCTGGCCACTGAGGACCGGGCTAGGGAAGCTGTAGGGGCAGTAGGGGTGGGAGGAGAGAGGGTTCCGGGTCAAGGGACTGGAGGGGTCTGGGGCAGGGAAGTGGAGGGGTCTAGGGCGGGCCCTTCCCCCTCCGCTGTTGGGCCCTCGCTGAAGGGGCCGAGGCTGAGCCCCAAGGTGGGCCTGTGGGGGCGGGGCGGGGGAGCCCCTCAGCAGCTGGACCGCAGGAGGCCGACCAGGGTCTGGAACTCCTCTTCCCCTCCCTCCGCCGCCCCCTCTCCCTTCTCCCACCCCCTGGGCTGCTAGGGGAGCGGGGGAGGCGCAGGAGGGGCTCAGGGAGGGGCCCTGGACGCGGGACCAGGCTGGGCCCCTCGGCGGAGGCCCGCGCAGGCAGGCCCCGCCCCGGCCTCGCACATCTGGGCCGGGAGCGCGGGCCGACCCGGCGGCGCAGGCGGCGCGGCCATCCGGCCTGGGGGAGGGGGCGGCGGGCGGGGTGGGCGGCGCGAGGAGGCGGGAGGCCTCAGGGCCGGGCGCACGTCGAGGGCTGCGGCCGCCGCAGCGGGCACGGCCAACGAGCTGCGGGCCCGGGATCGCGGCGGCTGGACGGGGCTGGAGCTGTCGGGAGGGCGGAGGTGAGTTCTGGGGCGGGGGCTGCCGGGCGCCCATCCCACTCTGCTTGTCTGTTCCTGTTGACAGCTACAGGGCCTGCAAGGATGTTGGCTGTCCCGGAGATGGGCCTGCAGGGGCTGTACATCGGTAAGAACCCCCACCATTCTGCCCTGACCCATTGCCAGGATGAACTGCCGTCTCTTCTCTGCAGGCTCCAGCCCGGAGCGGTCCCCAGTGCCTAGCCCACCCGGCTCCCCGAGGACCCAGGAAAGCTGCGGCATTGCCCCCCTCACACCCTCGCAGTCTCCAGTAAGCCCAGAGCAGGGACCAGGTGGTGGGTGCTGCTTGCTAATTCTAAGTCTTGCACTTGCAGAAACCCGAGGTCCGAGCCCCCCAGCAGGCCTCCTTCTCTGTGGTGGTGGCCATTGACTTCGGCACCACGTCTAGTGGCTATGCTTTCAGCTTTGCCAGTGACCCTGAGGCCATCCACATGATGAGGTGAGGTCGGCTGGGCTGAGAGAGTGAGGTGGAGGGTTGCACTGACTGCCCTGTGCCTCCGCAGGAAATGGGAGGGCGGAGACCCGGGCGTGGCCCACCAGAAGACCCCGACCTGCCTGCTGCTGACTCCGGAGGGCGCCTTCCACAGCTTTGGCTACACCGCCCGCGATTACTACCATGACCTGGACCCCGAAGAGGCGCGGGACTGGCTCTACTTCGAGAAGTTCAAGATGAAGATCCACAGCGCCACGGTGAGTCACAGGGCTCCAGACAGGGAGGCGGGCCTCCTGCAGAGCCGCCCTGTGTCCCTGCCAGGATCTCACCTTGAAGACCCAGCTAGAGGCAGTAAATGGAAAGACGATGCCCGCCCTGGAGGTGTTCGCCCATGCCCTGCGCTTCTTCAGGGAGCACGCCCTTCAGGTGCGCTGCGGCCCCACCTCTGCCGACTGTGGAGCTTTCCTCTCACTGCCCCCTCCTGTACCAGGAGCTGAGGGAGCAGAGCCCATCGCTGCCAGAGAAGGACACTGTGCGCTGGGTGTTGACGGTGCCTGCCATCTGGAAACAGCCAGCCAAGCAGTTCATGCGGGAGGCTGCCTACCTGGTGAGGACGTGCAGGCGGGCCCGAGAACACTGGCTGCCTGACCCTGCCCACCACCCATCCCCAGGCTGGACTAGTGTCCCGAGAGAATGCAGAGCAGCTACTCATCGCCCTGGAGCCCGAGGCCGCCTCGGTATACTGCCGCAAGCTGCGCCTGCACCAGCTCCTGGACCTGAGTGGCCGGGCCCCAGGTGGTGGGCGCCTGGGTGAGCGCCGCTCCATCGACTCCAGCTTCCGTCAGGGTGAGCTGCCCCCGGGGACACCACCCACCCCTAATCTCACTCCCTGCTGTCTCCTGACCCCCAGCTCGGGAGCAGCTGCGAAGGTCCCGCCACAGCCGCACGTTCCTGGTGGAGTCAGGCGTAGGAGAGCTGTGGGCAGAGATGCAAGCAGGTAGGGGGAAAGGGGGACGGAGTGTTATCCTTCCACGAGTGTGTGCCCGCGCTCGCCGCCGCAGGAGACCGCTACGTGGTGGCCGACTGCGGCGGAGGCACCGTGGACCTGACGGTGCACCAGCTGGAGCAGCCCCATGGCACCCTCAAGGAGCTCTACAAGGCATCTGGTGAGTAGCCAGGCGGCGCCCCGGTACCCAGCTGACGCCCTCTTCGCCCCCTGCTCCACCCCAGGGGGCCCTTATGGCGCGGTGGGCGTGGACCTGGCCTTCGAGCAGCTGCTGTGCCGCATCTTCGGCGAGGACTTCATCGCCACCTTCAAAAGGCAACGGCCGGCAGCCTGGGTAGATCTGACCATCGCCTTCGAGGCTCGCAAGCGCACTGCTGGCCCACACCGTGCAGGGGCGCTCAACATCTCGCTGCCCTTCTCCTTCATTGACTTCTACCGCAAGCAGCGGGGCCACAACGTGGAGACCGCTCTGCGCAGGAGCAGGTGGGTCCTGAGCCCGCGGGCTCAGGCAGGGTCGATGGATATTTGCCCCTTTCACCACCAACAGCGTGAACTTCGTGAAGTGGTCCTCACAGGGGATGCTCCGAATGTCTTGTGAAGCCATGAACGAGCTCTTTCAGCCCACCGTCAGCGGGATCATCCAGCACATAGGTGAGCACCTGAGCTTGGTCCCCCACCCGCCCAGTGAGCACAATGTCTTGCACACAATGTCTAGGTGTTTAATACGTGTAAAATGCATATCCTTATCTCTCGTCCTCCACGTCGTGGTGGGAGAGAAGTGGGGAGCGTGAGTGTTGGGGAGGCGAAGCCCTCGAGGACTCCCGTGAGCTCTCAAAGAAAGTGCTCAAATGGCTACTTTCTAGTCGCCAGGTAGGTACAGGCTAGGGAGGGGAGGCGCCGGTGGCCGCCTAGTGGTGGCCTCAGTGGCTCTCTCTCCCCCGCCCCTTCTCCTCTGCCCCCTTCACCCGCGTCCCCCCGTCCTGTCCCGCAGAGGCCCTGCTGGCACGGCCGGAGGTGCAGGGTGTGAAGCTGCTGTTCCTAGTGGGCGGCTTCGCCGAGTCAGCGGTGCTGCAGCACGCGGTGCAGGCGGCGCTGGGCGCCCGCGGTCTGCGTGTCGTGGTCCCGCACGACGTGGGCCTCACCATCCTCAAAGGCGCGGTGCTGTTCGGCCAGGCGCCGGGCGTGGTGCGGGTCCGCCGCTCGCCGCTCACCTATGGCGTGGGCGTGCTCAACCGCTTTGTGCCTGGGCGCCACCCGCCCGAAAAGCTGCTGGTTCGCGACGGCCGCCGCTGGTGCACCGACGTCTTCGAGCGCTTCGTGGCCGCCGAGCAGTCGGTGGCCCTGGGCGAGGAGGTGCGGCGCAGCTACTGCCCGGCGCGTCCCGGCCAGCGGCGCGTACTCATCAACCTGTACTGCTGCGCGGCAGAGGATGCGCGCTTCATCACCGACCCCGGCGTGCGCAAATGCGGCGCGCTCAGCCTCGAGCTTGAGCCCGCCGACTGCGGCCAGGACACCGCCGGCGCGCCTCCCGGCCGCCGCGAGATCCGCGCCGCCATGCAGTTTGGCGACACCGAAATTAAGGTCACCGCCGTCGACGTCAGCACCAATCGCTCCGTGCGCGCGTCCATCGACTTTCTTTCCAACTGAGGGCGCGCCGGCGCGGTGCCAGCGCCGTCTGCCCGGCCCCGCCCTCTTTCGGTTCAGGGGCCTGCGGAGCGGGTTGGGGCGGGGGAAACGATAGTTCTGCAGTCTGCGCCTTTCCACGCCCTCCAGCCCCGGGGGAGATAAGGTCATGGGAGAGTGGGTGGGGACACACCCAGAGACTGGCTTTGGGATTGGGCACTGGTCCGCTGACTGCCAGGCTGAAGGGACCCGCCAAGGACTGAACGGGTAAGAGAAGAGGTTTGCAAGACAGAGCGCGCAGCCCGGCAAGGGGCATGTGACCCCGAAGGAAGAACGCAACAGAAGAGTCCTGGTCTGAACTTGGCCGAGTAGGGGTGGGGGTGGGATGGCAGGAGGAGCCGCAGGAGGAAGGAGGTTGTGCAGGGTCTGGACCTGCAGGGCTGAAGTTCACTCATCGACCGACTCAGCCCCAACCGGGAGCCAGGCAGAAAAACCCTGTGCCGTAGGAAAGTGACTGGAAGTGGACTCCAGAGGGACAGGTGTGGTGGCACAGTCCTGGTGTGGTGCTGACCACCCAAATATGACTGTGAATTGTGGAAAGGGCAGTAGATCTCTAATGTGGAGGTGGGAACATTATTGTGGTGGAGGCAATTATGAGGGTAGCATTTCTTTCGAGACAAAACACCCGTCTGGGAAGGCCCCAAGGTCAGCTTATGAAGGACCCCACTTGCACCCCACCCCAGCCATGGAAGAGCAGCTGGAGGGTGGATGGGGAGGCCAGAGGGAGCAATGAGGGGTGGTCCCAGCTCTGCTATTGACTCGGTATGCCTTTAGGACATTCTCTTACCGCTCATGGGCCTCAGTTTCCTAAAGTGTGAAATGTCAGGCACTTCCCTCTAACTGGCATGCAACAGCCCCACCTGCCTGAGAGCCCTGAGGTGACAATAAAACATTTATGCTCAAGGGGAAGCCACAGCCTGCTGATATGGCGTGGAGACCCT